TGTTGGGATTACTGGCGTGAGCAACCGCGCCCGGCTATCAGCTCCAGTCTTACCACGATTAGTTTTTCACGTGCCCAGCCTCAAAGACTTAAACTCTTTGCTCCCTTACGGAGATACCCTTTCCTTCACCTTGCTTGCTCCCGTTGACTCCTCAAGAAACCTTTCTTATGTCGGGCGCAGCGGCTCAAGCCTGCAATCCAGCACTTTGGGAGGCCGAGGCGGGCGGATCACTTGAGCCCAGGAGTTCGAGACCAGCCTCGCTAACATGGTGAAACCCCATTCTACTAAAAATACAAAAATTAGCCGGGCTTGGTGGCGCGGGCCTGCAGTCCCAGCTACTCGGGAGGCTGAGGTAGGAGAATCGCTTGAACCCGGGAGACGGAGGTTGCAGTGAGCAGAGATCGCGCCGCTGCACTCCAGCCTGGGAGACAGAGCGAGACTTGGTCTCAGAAAAATAAAACAAAACAAAGAAAAACAAAACTTTACTTGACAACCCAACGACCACTACCACTACAGCCGCCCTAGGACTCCCGCTCTCTGAGGTCCTACAGCACTTCGCATTTCCCTCAACGCCGCACTGAGAACTCTGCATTGTGTACTCGTCTGTCACCAATCTGCGAGTTACAAAGCAGAGACTAACTTATTTGGTTTAGCATTTAATAGGCACATAATCAACATTTACTGTTCAATTGAAACAAAATTAAAATTGGGCGCTGTCTCTATCTTTATTTGTGATCGGCCCTAACTGCACTGGCAATCTTTTCCGTTTTTTTGTTTTCTGTTTTCCATTCGCATGCCCCTTAGCGTACCTGGGGCTCCGGCTCCTTTACAAATGAAACCCAAAGTGCTCCGCAAGCACAGCCAGCGAAAGCGAAAAACTCTGAAACGGACAAGATGGCTGCCACCTCTTCGCGCCTCTTAGTCCCACCCACTCAGGGCGGAGGTCTGCGTCATGTGACCCTCCCCTTCTTGGCTCCGCCTCCTACCGCAGTGCTTGACGGGAGGCGGAGCGGGGAACGAGGCCGTCGGCCATTTTGTGTCTGCTTCCTGTGGGACGTGGTGGTAGCCGTTGGGTTGGGAAAGTGAGGGATTTTTGGCCTCGTTTCTCCTGCTTCTTTTCTCCTCCCTTTTACTTTGCCGGTAGAACACAGTTATGGGTCGCAAGAAGAAGAAGCAGCTGAAGCCGTGGTGCTGGTATCCTTTGTCGGTTTGAAGTCGAGGTCGCGGGCTGTCTTTGTGCCTTAACAGTATTGATCAGGTATTGTAATAGAGATTTTGATGATGAGAAGATCCTTATTCAGCACCAAAAAGCAAAGCATTTTAAATGCCATATATGTCACAAGAAATTGTATACAGGACCTGGCTTAGCTATTCATTGCATGCAGGTAAGGATTTTTCTTCTGTATTTATTGTCCGCGACTTTTATCTAATGGAAATTGTTGTTGTTAGGTACATAAAGAAACAATAGATGCCGTACCAAATGCAATACCTGGAAGAACAGACATAGAGTTGGAAATATATGGTATGGAAGGTATTCCAGAAAAAGACATGGATGAAAGACGACGACTTCTTGAACAGAAAACACAAGGTAAATATTGGGATAAGTTTTATTTTATTTATACTCTATGGAAATAATTTTTTTTTTTTAACAGAAAGTCAAAAAAAGAAGCAACAAGATGATTCTGATGAATATGATGATGACGACTCTGCAGCCTCAACTTCATTTCAGCCACAGCCTGTTCAACCTCAGCAAGGTTATATTCCTCCAATGGCACAGCCAGGACTGCCACCAGTACCAGGAGCACCAGGAATGCCTCCAGGTAGCACATAGGATTGCTTAAAATCTAACATTGTTATTATTTTGATTGAAATTCTTGCTTGTAGGCATACCTCCATTAATGCCAGGTGTTCCTCCTCTGATGCCAGGAATGCCACCAGTTATGCCAGGCATGCCACCTGGGTAAGAAAATTCTTTTAATTGCCCTGTAGGCTTTAGATTTTGATTTTGTCATACATTTTCACAGATTGCATCATCAGAGAAAATACACCCAGTCATTTTGCGGTGAAAACATGTAAGCATCTCATTCATAATGTAATTCAGGAGCTTACTGTTTCTTGAAATTTGCTTTCTAATAGAATGATGCCAATGGGTGGAATGATGCCACCTGGACCAGGAATACCACCTCTGATGCCTGGAATGCCACCAGGTATATGTTAGATAATTTCATTTTAATATGATACTCAATTTCCCCAAACATTTCTTCTCTGCAGGTATGCCCCCACCTGTTCCACGTCCTGGAATTCCTCCAATGACTCAAGCACAGGCTGTTTCAGCGCCAGGTATTCTTAATAGACCACCTGCACCAACAGCAACTGTACCTGCCCCACAGCCTCCAGTTACTAAGCCTCTTTTCCCCAGTGCTGGACAGGTAAGGTGAAAATCCTGAAAAGGAGTGCACTTCTTTTCATTGTTTCCTTTCTTTTATGCTACAGATGGGGACACCTGTCACAAGCTCAAGTACAGCTTCATCCAATTCAGAAAGTCTGTCTGCATCTTCTAAAGCTCTGTTTCCTAGCACAGCACAAGTACGCAGGAAGTTGCAGTTTAAAATTGTTAAAAGTTTCGTTGATGAAGTATTGTATTTTACAGGCTCAGGCAGCTGTCCAAGGACCTGTTGGTACAGATTTCAAACCCTTAAATAGTACCCCTGCAACAACTACAGAACCCCCAAAGCCTACATTCCCTGCTTATACACAGTCTACAGCTTCAACAACTAGTACAACAAATAGTACTGCAGCTAAACCAGCGGCTTCAATAACAAGTAAGCCTGCTACACTTACAACAACTAGTGCAACCAGTAAGTTGATCCATCCAGATGAGGATATATCCCTGGTAAGTTGCTTTTAGTTTTCTACGAGCAGCATGTATTTAGCCCTGCGCTTATTTTTATTCCCAGGAAGAGAGAAGGGCACAGTTACCTAAGTATCAACGTAATCTTCCTCGGCCAGGACAGGCCCCCATCGGTAATCCACCAGTTGGACCAATTGGAGGTATGATGCCACCACAGCCAGGCATCCCACAGCAACAAGGAATGAGACCCCCAATGCCACCTCATGGTATTCCTCTTTTTATGTTTTTCATATTTAGTTATTTTTTTGTGTTTGAAATTCTTGATTTTAGGTCAGTATGGTGGTCATCATCAAGGCATGCCAGGATACCTTCCTGGTGCTATGCCCCCGTATGGGCAGGGACCGCCAATGGTGCCCCCTTACCAGGGTGGGCCTCCTCGACCTCCGATGGGAATGAGACCTCCTGTAATGTCGCAAGGTGGCCGTTACTGATCTTACTTCATCCAGTCTAATAGGTTTGGAGATTAAACCTTTTCTCAACTTGTGCTGTTTATATAGCCAAGCTTCCGTCAATAAGGCTTCATTGTGACTTTAACAAACATTATCTTCCCACATACCAGGAACTATTGGACATTTATTTTACATGGGAAAAATTATTTGGAATAATAAAGCAGGAACTTTTCCTGAAGTTGCAATTTATACTGTATGGCTTCTTTTTCATGTTTCATCTAGGTTTTTAGAAGTGAAGTATAGTAAATTTGGTTCGTTAAATTGTGAAGGCGCTGGAATTACATGAACATACCACCCTAGTAAAGGCAAGTTCTGTAAGCTTACATTGCTATTTGTAAAGTTTGCCTTCACAGCATTTCAGATGCTGTTGGACTTCATGTCCCCAACCTAGCTTGGTGAGGGCTGTAACTGTTTCCAAGTACTTGTACATTGGAAGTCTGAATGTGTAACAATATTTAATGTATTTAGAGTTCCTCATGTTGCAGGGTTTAAGAAATCTGACCCACCAAGGTCATGTGACTTTTCTGTACTGTTAAACTTCATTGTAATAAAATGAGAGAAAAATTTATGCCTTTTTATTCATAACCCAGCTGTGGACCACTGCCTGAAAGGTTTGTACAGATGCATGCCACAGTAGATGTCCACATAATAAAATTCATAGTTACCAATGCAGTTTTGATATATCATTGGATTCTGTCTTTGAGTTGTAGGTTATTTCTTAGCTGCATGTTTTAAACTGAATTTGCATAGAGTTGTATGTTAATGTTTCAGTTAAGAGAAAAACTTAAGATACATGAGTCATTACATAATGGGTATGAAATCTTTATAATCACCCTTCCACCCTCTATGGTGTCAGTACACATCACGTGTCATAGATACTTAAAATGTAAATGTTAACACTTTTCCTTCCTGCTGAGATGTTTAGAGCCTAGTGCCAGACCCATTCATTTCCTTTTGATTATTTTTGAGACTCAGTACTGCATGGACCTCAGAAGCTTTTCAGGTGCAAACTTCTAGAAGCTTAGGTGCATGCAGTAATAGCTTCTTGTGCTGTTAATGGGTTATTATATATTATTCTAAGTGTAATGCTGAGAATCTAAATGTGTCTCTGTTGGGATGGTTAACAGATGAATTGGCAATTTTTATTATGTTCCTGGAAGATTACATTATTCATTTGAGTACCTTCTGTTATTAAGCCTAGGTAGCCTTACTGTGCAACTTTTTATTTATCCTTGGAAATTTTGAATGTTGTGTTCTTACAGAGAGCTTTTCTGTAGAGATGACTGCTATTCAATATTTTGTGTTGCAACCTCTTAAAATAATAGCTCTTGTTGACCTTTTTGGGATCTGTTTTTCTGATCTTTTGCAGGGTAGTTTTATGATTTTTTAGGCATCAAATAACCTATGCAAAGTATTAATATAATGAACTCAAGTTGAGTTTTTCTCATTATAAAGTTAAGACTTCTAAGAAAATGGTAACATTTCTTTATAACTTTCCTGTGAAGGTATAGATAAAACACATGAAGTCTGAAGTTGTATGGAAAAAAGGGCTTTAACTTTGAAGGAAAATATATTGAAAAGTGATTTAGCCATCACAAAAGAGTTCGTATTTATGTGACAGATGAAAGTCATACCTTTAAGCAAAACATTGCAAGTATTATAAAGCTGAATGCTATTTTAACTCACATTGGCTGGGTGCAGTGGCTCACGCCTGTAATCCCAGCCCTCTGGAAGGCTGAGATGGGAGGATTGCTTGAGTCCAGGAGTTTGAGACCAGCCTGGCCAACATGGCAAAACCCCATCTGTACAAAACATTTAAAAATTAGCCAGGCGCGTTAGTGTGTGTCTGTGGTCCCAGCTGCTCAAGAGGCTGAGGAAGGAGGTTCTTCCTCCTTCCGAGGCTGCGGTGAGCTATGTTCACTCCAGCCTGGGCAACAGAGCGAGACTCTGTCAAAAAATAAATTAAAATATCTGATTATCTGGCTTCAATGATTTTGGCTCCTGTGCTTGTGGTACCATAGTGGTACAAAAATTTTCATAGTTTGAAAATAAAACAGGTATTTTGCCAGTAATGTATTTCTTTCTGCCAGCAGCCAAGTCCCAAACCACTTTCCCCTCTGAACCTCTGCTTACCTAAATGGTTTCAAAATTAATACATGCTGCTTTGATTTGGCAGCACACTTAATATACTGCTGAAGGAAAACTTGTGTTGAAAGTCTTTAAGATAAAAATGGTGTGATAGGCCGGGCGCAGTGGCTCACGCCTGTAATCCCAGCACTTTGGGAGGCCCAGGCGGGTGGATCATGAGGTCAGGAGATGGAGACCATCCTGGCTAACACGGTGAAACCCCGTTTCTACTAAAAATACAAAAAATTAGCTGGGCGTAGTTGCGGATGCCTGTAGTCCCAACTACTCTGGAGACCGAGGCAGGAGAATGGCGTGAACCCGGGAGGCATAGCTTGCAGTGAGCGGAGATCACACCACTGCACTCTAGCCTGGACGACAGATTGAGACTCCGTCTCAAAAAAAAAAAATGCTGTGATTAAATTTAGAATAATTAAGTAAGGGGTGCTCTCCCAAATTCTCAGGAATTTCATGTATACGGTTATTGACAAACTGCAATAGGGTTAGTAGACCTGTTTCAGAAATTATGTGAAGCTTTATTTGCATTTTATGCAAAGAAGGTTGATACTTTGTAGCAAGGTTTTTTGCTCTCTGTATAGGTCTGATGGGCAAAAATGGAACTTTTAAATATGGGATAGAATTCTAATTAAAAATTAATTGAAAGTGTTAGGCATTGGCAGATAAAACTTAAGCTCATGAGTTCCTGAGTTTGTAGCTATAGGCTCAGAGGTGGTGTACCCATTTAATATATTTGAAGTGTAATTTTTGCATGCATCCAAACGTAATTAAGCTTCTAGAAAATACCTTTTTTCTAAATGCTTCTGGGGTCCATAGTGTGGTTGAATTATGAGTGGAGCAAATTATATTCATATAATTAACTCTGACTCAACCTTCCTTAAGTAGTAGATGAAGTTGAGTCAAAGTGGATGCCAACTGCCCTCACAGAAGACAACTTTTGGGACTTGATAATTCAGGCAGGCATTGTGATTGTCATAATTAAGGAAGCTGTAAGGTTAGTAGGGCTGGCAACTTTGGCTCTACCTTACATCCACCCCTTTTAGAAAAACAAGAAAACATTTTGTCTGGCACTAGTTTCTGTTGTATAAGTTTTCATACTGTTTAACAAGACCACAGCAGGTAAGGATTAATTTTTGAGTGGCTGCTGGAATTACTTGATTTGAATACTTAGTATTTTAGTAGTGTCTCACACATTTGCCATTAGGTATGAATAAAATATTCCTACTGTACTCCTATTCCACTAAGTTACATTTTGAACTTAGACTCACCTTAATTAAACTTAATTAATTGGGGAGGGGGATTCCCCAACAAAAAGAAGTACGGGCTCAGAGTGGAATTGTAGTGGACAATAGTTAAAAACAAAGCTGCTCCTTTTGCTTGCTTGATCATTGGGATTTTTAAAAAAAAAAATTTTAATGCATGTCTTTTAAATTAATTGGGAACTGTTTTTCTAAAATTAAAATTTTCTTCTTCCTATAGCCCTGCCATAGGACAGGCTGAGGCTGAGTCTCAGTGTTGCCCTGTTCAGTCTGAGGCAAGTGGGATTTATTTTATTCCTTATAGGGGCTTTCACAGCTTTATGGCTGTTGGATATTTATGTCCCCAAACTTGCAGCAAGTTTGGTGAAGGCCCCTAAATTTAATTAAACTTAGGATTTTTATACTCTTTTGGCAGAGAAGGCTCTATATTAATATTCACGTTTGACTGTGGTGTTAATAAACATAAGTATTTCATATGCAATTTTATGTAATTTGCTGTGTGTTACATAATTAACAGCTTCAGTAAAGCTTGTGTTCCTATATTGAACTTCAATAAATTGACAAAATTTGATATTTTTGATTGGAGGCAAGAAATGTTTCATTCAAGTTTTTTACTTTCACTTCTAGGAAAATCTTACTGGTTTTATTTTCTCCATAAACTATTAAATTTAACCTCAAGGATAAGTTTAATCATTGGAAATGCCACTGGATACTGAAATGTGCCTTCTCTTTTTTGAGACGGAGTTTCACTCTTATCACCCAGGATGGAGTGCAGTGGTGCGATCTCGGTTCACTGCAACCTCTGCCTCCCGGATTCAAGTGATTCTCCTGCCTCAGCCTCCCGAGTAGCTGGGATTATAGGCTCCCGCCACCACATCTGGCTATTTTTTCAATATTTTTCAGTAGGGATGGGGTTTTGCCGTGTTGGCCAGGCTGGTCTCAAACTCCTGACCTCAGGTGATCCACCCATCTCAGCCTCCCAGAGTGCTGGAGTAGCAGGTGTGAGCCACCGCGCCTGGCCAAAATCTGCATTCTTTTTTTTTTTTTTTTTTTTTTTTTGAGACTGTCTCGCTGTGTCACCCAGGCCAGAGTGCAGTAGCACGATCTCAGCTCACTACAACCTCCACCTCCTGGATTCAAGCGATTCTCCTGTCTCAGCCTCCCGAGTAGCTGGGACTACAGGTGCTTGCCACCACACCCGGCTAATTTTTTGTATTTTTAGTAGAGACGGGGTTTCACCGTGTTAGCCAGGATGGTCTCGATCTCCTGACTTTGCGATCCCCCTGCCTCGGCCTCCCAAAGTGCTGGGATTACAGGCGTGGGCCACCGCGCTTGGCCAAAATCTGCATTCTTAATCACAAACTTACGCATTGAATGTTAAGGCTAAAAGGTCATCTGGAAATGCTTAATTTTAAAATATTTTCAAGCCTCACCACATTAGAGCAAATGTTAATGTAGAGCCCTGTAAAGGTGGGAAGGTGGTGTCTATGTGTGTGCTTGTGTATGTGGGGGTATAGACCATATAGTTGATATAACAACAGAATTTGGGTGTTACAGACCTTTCAGCATGGATGGATTACTAATTTTCAGGTATCGAAACTGAAATTTGATACCTGATCCTGTGGTAAAGTATGTTAAACTATGGTTTTGGAGTGATTATTTTGAGGTTCATTTTCAGCCTCACTGAACAGTGTTTTACGCACATGTGAAAAGTATCCACATTTGTTTCCAACTAAAATTTGCTTTTATTTGGTGAGAAAAGTTGTGTGCGTGTGTTTGTTGTAGGGAATAATTAGGGAATTGGAAGAGAGGCCAAAAACAAACCTGAATTACTTTTGTTTCTTGTGTTTGAGCCACGATTCTATCCAGATAGCAGTTTACTCTGAGCAGTAACAATGAACAAGCAGTATAGCATTTAGCAAACCTGGAATTGTTTGTATATGGTTTTCATTCTTGGAAGCATAAAGAAAAAATATGCATTAAATGAATTGTAAATTTTGACTTGTTAAATAACATGTTTTTCACTATAACTAATAGGATTTTAATATTTAAAGAATTTTGTTGCTTCCATGACAAAATATCCCATTGGACTATTTTATAACCTCAGTAATCAACATTTAAGAGTCCTTAATTGGAGATCTGTTTTCTCTATTACCTACCATCCTGCAATATGCTGAAATCTTTCTAAGTTGCTTATCTTAATTCTAATGGTGATAATTGAAAAAAGTGTGCTGGAAATACAGGCTCTTATCTGGTTGAGTACTGGGGGTGGGAAGGATTTAGTAATGTCATAATCTGTTGAAGGTAATATCTATAGATAACTAAGATAGTTCCTTTTTTTTTGTAGTTCTGTGACTCAGACAAATAAGATTTTGAGAATTATGTAGTTTTTAGGTGTCTGTAACATCCACTAGTAAAACTTGGCAAATGAAAGAAAATTGTGAAGTCACCACTTTAACTGAGTCAAAATTTTGTTTGAATAAGCTGATGAAAATAGACATGTACCCTAGAAGTAGATACTCTAAAATTATACAGACATGAATGTCTTTTTTAAAAGGTTGTCATTATTGACCTAATATTGAGTAATCTTTCTGCGTTATTCCAAATTGAAATTTGTTTGCTCTTCATTGTAACTTTTATGTAAAAGTCCTTTAAAAGGGGATTCAATTATAAGGCTATTTGACTATAGGGCAGATTTTTATAAGTAAACATTCCCCCAATTCCACTTATGCTAACTGTCTCATGACAGTAAAGTTTACTCCTTTTTAGAAACCCTTTCTCAGTATTTTAATTTCTGTCATTGAATCATTTAAATAATAACCTTTTGTTTTTATAGCAAAGAAATCATCTGACTTTTCTGTGTGATGTTTCTTGGCAAAATAAGCACTTGATGTATGGTCATGTACATAATGGATATTCATTAATTTTGTGATTAGTGCTGAGTTTTCTAAACTACTATCTTAAGCTCTTAGGCACCCTATTATGGATCTAATTCAAACCAATATGTAGGAAATGGAGAAAGTAGGACTTCAGTTTGCGCTTCCCAATAACTTTAAATATATCCACCTTTTCCAAGTGTTTAAGCCCTAAAACATCTATCTTTATTTTTTTACCTGGCATTTTTGTTAGAAAATAGATTACGTTTTAAAGTAACATTAAAAAAATTCTTCAGTAAGATAATTGCTTTTAATAAGTATATTTTTCTTGCTCTTGGCTCTATACATTTTTGCATAATATTTTAGTCTTGAAAAGCTTTTCATTTTCTTAACTCTGGAAAATAATAGTTTGGAACTAAATTAGTTTGAGAAATCTGAATCATCTCTCTTTAAATCTGTTCAGTTAGTCTCATGTATTCTCAGGGGAAAATGTCTTTATTTTACTAAGCGGAAGTAGTAGTCATATTGAGGCAGAAATTTGTAGCCCAAACAAGGTAGGTCTTCGCTGAAACTAATTTGAACTATTCCTATTTGAAGCAAATTGAACACTATTATAAATCTAGACTGGCTAATTAGATGGAAACTTTGATGGTTAGGTTCTTTAAGAGGCATACAATCCGTTATGAGAATGTTTATGTTTATGTTTTAATTTTTATCAAAATAACCTCAGAGGAGGTACATGTGAGTAAACTGTCTTAATGGTTGATTACTTGGAACCCACCCATTAATTCTAAATGATGTAATGGTCTATAAGGTAGTAATCTGGCACAGCTTCAGTAATGTGTGCTGTGTTTGTAAAAAGGTGAAGTACTTTATTGGCATTTTCTAAGCCCTCTGACATTGTTAGTGTCTGGGTTGGTTGGTTTGCATTTTACTATTATGGTGGAATCTGTGTTCCTTCACCATTGGTTAAGTCTGAGGAACTAACAGTGAAATTCATTGATGGCCAACTTGGATAAAAATGAAGAATGATATTTTCCCAGTTTACTACACATGGACCAATAGTGATTATTTGGGAGAGAACACTGGGTAGTATTGTTTGACTTAAGAACCTTAAATATATTGAAAAGTAATGGCATTCTTGCTCATGATTTGCATTTGTTAGTGAGGTCTCACCATAGTATTTTAATGTAGCTTCTTATTAAAATTTTATTCATAAATAGTTTAGCAGTCACAGAGGTGAAAAAAAAAAGATTTGCACCATCATATCCGAGTCTTTACTAATAAAATGAGGCTGCTTAAGTACCCAAGTGGAGCAAGGGAAGAGTTACTACAGTTACTGTAAGTCTGAGTTAGAAAAAATACAGAGCATCTAGTTATTGAGCAAAGCCCCCTTTTACCTGTTCGCTTATTCAAAGAGAAACAATAGAATTTGCTTCTCAGTACATGTTTTTAAAATTGAGAATCTCTGATGTGACAAAATCAATTTTTACAAAAGTTGAATTAAAAACTTTTAAAAATTGCTTGTCTTTGGGGGTATGTCTACATATTCGTTTAAATTTAGAAATTCCCACATGTTTAAGATATATGCCCATCCCCTTTTTAGAGTAATCAAAATTTCTATCACAGTTCACATACTGGAATACATAGTAAAATTGAGATGTGTCCAAGAGATTTTCAATGTTAATTAGCTCATTCTAAATAGCCAATATAAGGTAACTTCTGTTTAAAAAAAAAAAAAACTAGGGAAAAGTTTTAAATGTATTAGTATCAGGCTCTGAGGAAATTTAATGCACATTGACTTTTTAAACTATGGATTGAACTCCTCAGTTTAATACAATTTGTGTTTTTGTTAACTAGCAGCAGAATTTCAGCATTTGCTACTTACTGGTAGAGAAGAAAAATCCCACAGCCCTGCCAGTACAGGTTAGTTTAATCTGTAAGTACCTGATGTTCCTATTTTTTTCAAACATATCCATATAACTCACACAAGGAAGAAAGCTGTGCGGTTACTTAAATGTTAGTATAACTAATAATAGATCCATTGGACACTTTAAACACTCAGTACTTGGGCCAAAGTAGATCTAGGTTTGCTAACCCCAGTTGTAATAAAGGTGTAATACTGCTCCTTTGTTATCTCCTTGTGGTTCAACCTAAGTAGATACATTGTACATAAAAGGAAAAGACAGTTTCAGTTGGCTATGCCCTTGTTGATAGATGATATGGAGTCCAGGGCTTTGGGTCCAGGGTCTTTTACTTAAGCTATTTCATGGTGGTTCTCTCATTCACCTTTTAACTTTTTACATTATGAATCAACCTAAGAAAAAAGGCAAGTTTCCTCACATCTAGAAATGATAAATGGTGTACAGTCATAAGCTAGAATATGTTTTTATAATGCTTTTTTGTTCTTTTAGCAACACTTGTAAATACAAGTACTCCTCTATTTTTGTTCTTTTTTTGTAAACTATAACGTATCCCGTTGGTGTACCAGTGAGTTCATTTTACTGTAAACTAAGAATAACATACCTTTTTAATACTGAAAGTTGACTACTCATCAAGAAATGTAGCTAGATTCTTTATGTAACACTTTTGAGGGGCAGTGGGGACATAATGGGTTGTGGAAAATGTGTTTTAACATTTTTATTTTTTTTTTATTCTACCCGAGTTCATTGTTGTTTGAACCATCCTCTAAAGATTTCCTTTAACCTCTAAATGTTGTGCTTTTAGGTTGATAACAAATGTAAAGCACTGAGGAGGGAGGAATAAAGCATACAAGTTAATTTCTAATTTTCGCAAGCCTGAACCATCCTAATCTGATAGTAGGATGTATGGCTTCTTCCTTTTCACCTTGTGTGATGTTTAATTTGAGACGATCTAGCCATAAAACTAGTAATCTTGAATTCCTCTTGAGCTGGATGGTGATTAGCCATTGTGAAAACAGATTATATGGAAATTGTGCATATTGCTAAATTTTAAAACATGGATTTATCAACTGATAATAAAATATATCTTACAAGATAACCACTTGTTTTTTAATGTAAAATTGCACAAGGGCTTAAGTTTCATTGCCTTTCACAGTTTAATCTGTATATGAAATGGTGTAGATACAGTGGAAATGGTTTTCCTTAAAACCATCTCTTTAAAGCTGCCTTTCTGGTGAGTACTGTTTTATACTTTTATATATTATAATTTTATCTTCTAAAATTAACTGAAATAGGACACTTTGATTAAAGAGGTGAGCACTCTGAATTTCTACATCTTTGGATATTACTTGAATCAAGAATATTAGAAAATTATTTTACCACCTGGCATTTCCCTTTTAATTTGCTAGTTCACTTTTTTCTGACCTTCACTTAACAGACTATAAATACAAAAACTTTGAACACATAAATTATTTCATTTTGGTGAGATGGAATAAATGTTTAAAATTAGTATTTAAGAAAGTTCTTAAACATTTTTTTTAGTTGGCAGCCAAAAGATTTTTCTTAGTGCTTTGGAGACATTGCATAGGTGTAAAATTAAGATACCAGAACTTCATTCTGTTCTTGTTGAAGCTGTTGTTGTGGTGATTCATGAGCAGTAAGCTGGAGTTAGAGTGGAAGAAGGGTTTACCAAAATTCTTCCTGCAGACTAGTTGCTTACAGGGTTTCTTTGAGAGGCTTAAAAATTTCAAAAGTATTATTTAAGCCACTCTAACCCTGCATGAAAAATTGGAGTTAGAAATACTGATTTCTGAGACCACGTATACCAGTGAAAATTAGCTTCTGAGTAAATTTCTAATTTATGCCCTGCTTTATTTAGCCTCGCTATATGTAACACATGGATTATTTTTTCCCTCTAGTTTTTAACTATATCCTAGATTAAAACCAGCATATGCTAAGAATGTTTTTACATTCTGTTTCCTCCTGTGATCTTTCTGAACCAATAATAAACAGTCAACTGTGATGCTTTTTAGTATGAACAATGATAGTTTTCTAAAATCTGAAAATCAATACCTGAGTATGTGATGTGGCAATGCATTCTTCTAGATAAGCACTAAACAAAGTATGGACCCTCAATTTATGTCTTTAAGATTTAAAGTGAAGTAAATTTCTAAGGAACTGTGTCCTTTCCTAGCAGGAATAAACAGTGAAAATTTGGTAAGTATTTAACTTGAAGTGCATGTAATAGTGATGAGAGTAAGTAGCCAAATTTCCGTAATATAAGGTAATGTTTAAAAGTGAGCAATAATTATTGCATCTCTTTTGCGACTTCATGTAGATGTGATTAACATTTTTTACAAATTTGCCTGCATAAAGATTAAATTGGAACATACCTTACTCCTTTGTCTGGTTTTTTTATTTTGTATGGTGCTTTAAATACTAATTTTATATTTCAAGCTTTTTGCAGGGTAGAAATAAGTGGCTGTTAAAGAAAATATCTTCAAGAAGGATTATTTCAGTGTCCCTTTTTAAAACTCGATGATGGCTTTCAGTTTATTTAAGTCTTCTGTTTTTCAGCTCCAGTTAAAACTGACAATAGGCAGCTATCAAAAATGGAAAAAATCTTGTGCTCTTTCTGGAATATTAGAGGAATCAGTTAATAATAGTAAAGTGGTATTAACCCAATACTTGATTTGCAGTTTTTAAAGCAGTTTTTAAATTGAGAGAAAAGGGGCTGGGCCCAGCTGAGGCGGGTGGATCTCCTGAGGTCAGGAGTTTGAGACCAGCCTGGCCAACATAGTGAAACCCCGTCTCTACTAAAAATACAAAAATCAGCCGGGTGTGGTGGGACGTGCCTGTAACCCCAGCTACTCTGGAGGCTGAGGCAGGAAAATCGCTTGAACCCAGGGGGAGGAGGTTGCAGTGAGCCGAGATGGCGCCGTTGCACTCCAGCTTGGGTGACAGAGCGAGACTCCGTCTCAAAAAAAAAAAGAAAAAAAGAAAAAGTGATAAGATTTGGGAGTCTATTCCCTGGGATGTTCTATTAATAATAAAGTGATAATAAATGAAGGTTAAAGTCAAGTGTTCAATTACTACACCAGGAAAGATTGATTATTTCTGAGGAAAAGGTCCATTTATTTCCAAACTAGTCTGTAGTGGTTTAGAGTAAGCATTATTTTATGAAGTGGTACAAGATTGCAAAGGTTAGTAAAGGGACCTGTCTGTCAGGTCAATCTTCGGTCTTCACTTTTACTGGCAAGGGATTATGTGAAGAGTAAGTCATACAAGGGATATGATTGTAAGGAGGTCCTGAACAAAGCATGATAAATGTTAGTCCATGTGTATTATTAAATGGTCTAAAGAAAAATCATGACTGATCGCATAATTTTTAATGTAAGTAAATGAGCTCACTAAGGGTAATTAAATACTAGCTTTTAAAATTTAAAGTTCTCACGAATATTAGTGCATCTTGTCACTTTGATTTGTCACCTGGTTAAATAGCTGGAAGCTTGTGCAAATGAAAAATGAAATGGAAGACTACATTTGTATATATATCTGTATAATTTTTGTTTACTAGTAGGTTCAGAGAGAGATCTGAGATGTTCCTTAACATGTAGCCATGTAATTAGAACTCACAAGGGGCATTGAAATGTTTTTCTTTTTCAGATAGTCTGGGGCTATTTACTTATTTTAAGTAAGCCAAGTCTACCATTTGAAAAATGGTGCTTTATTTCCATATCTGAAGCCTGAAGTTATTTTTTAGTTTGTTTTCATCTAAAAGTGGAAAGATTTTTGCTTCTGCGTTATTAAGAGCCTCTTTGTTTGGAGGAGATGGTTATCTCCTTCACTCATTAACCTTTGAGTGCTTGTTATCTACAAAGATGAATAAAATCTTTCATTTATTATTTATGATACTTGTCTGAGCCCATTTTTTAAATTTG